ACCCTTTAAATTTAGTAGCCAGAGCCCTCTAATTTGTTATTATAGGCTATTTGCTTTTTTTTTCTTGAGGCGGAGTCTTGCTCTGTCGCCCAGGCTGGACTGCAGTGACACAATCTCAGCTCACTGCAACCTCCACCTCCCAGGTTCAAGCGATTCTCGTGCCTCAGCCTCTTGAGCAGCTGGCGTTACAGGTGCCTGCCACCAGGCACGGCTAATTTTTGGATTTTTAGCAGAGACACGGTTTCACTATGTTGACCAGGCTGCTCTCAAACTCCTTATCTCAGTTGATCCGCCCACCTCGGCTTCCCAACGTGCTGGGGAAAACTTGATTTTCTATAGCATTATGTTACTGGATATTTCTGTAAAATTTAAAACGAGGGAGGGAGAGAGACAGAGAGAGATCAAACTCCAGAGTTGGGACTCTGGAATCTTGGGTCATGAGACAAATTTTAGATTAAACTACAAAACTCCAGAATTTACAGGTGTGGTTTTTGCTGATAAAGTACAATTCTAAGATTGTAAATAATTGCATAATCCTTCCCTGGGAATTTAAATCATTTTAGCTGGTTCTGCTGTAATACTAGAAATACAAGCATGAAAAATTCTAATGGTTTATTAGTCACAATGACTCCGAAAACATTAATAATACCTATTAGATACTTTGCATATTACACAGGAAGAAGAGTTTGAATCTCAGATAAAAACAATAAAAATACATGAAAAGTCTTTCACGTTAGCACAGATTTTAGGCATCTTGTGTTCGGGAGGTTGGATCTGAGACGTGTTGTGAGTTGGTCATAGTGAAGGACGCGAGGTGCCAATTCTAGTGAGAACAATTTCCAGGAAGCCGTGTTCCGCTCTTGAGCAAGCACCCACTGGGCCTCATGCAAGGTAGAAAGAGCCTGCGTACGTCACCCTCCCGTGATGTGGTCAACATGTAAACTGCATGGGCAGGGCGCCAAATAACATCCTGTGCGCTGCTGAGCTGAGCTGGGGCGCGGCCGCCTGTCTGCACCGGCAGCACCATGTCGCTCATGGTCATCAGCATGGCGTGTGTTGGTGAGTCCTGGAAAGGAATAGAGGGAGGGAGTGATGGATGGTCCATCATGATCTTTCTTTCCAGGGTTCTTCTTGCTGCAGGGGGCCTGGACACATGAGGGTGAGTCCTTCTCCAAACCTTCGGGTGTCATCCCTTTCTAAGGTGGCGCCTCCTTCTCCCCCAGGTGGACAGGACAAGCCCTTGCTGTCTGCCTGGCCCAGCGCTGTGGTGCCTCGAGGAGGACATGTGACTCTTCTGTGTCGCTCTCGTCTTGGGTTTACCATCTTCAGTCTGTACAAAGAAGATGGGGTGCCTGTCCCTGAGCTCTACAACAAAATATTCTGGAAGAGCATCCTCATGGGCCCTGTGACCCCTGCACACGCAGGGACCTACAGATGTCGGGGTTCACACCCGCGCTCCCCCATTGAGTGGTCGGCACCCAGCAACCCCCTGGTGATCGTGGTCACAGGTCAGAGGACTCATGTCTGGGCTTCTCCTTCTAACCTCCCTGAGGAAACTGCCTCTTCTTCCAGGTCTATTTGGGAAACCTTCACTCTCAGCCCAGCCGGGCCCCACGGTTCGCACAGGAGAGAACGTGACCTTGTCCTGCAGCTCCAGGAGCTCATTTGACATGTACCATCTATCCAGGGAGGGGAGGGCCCATGAACCTAGGCTCCCTGCAGTGCCCAGCGTCGATGGAACATTCCAGGCTGACTTTCCTCTGGGCCCTGCCACCCACGGAGGGACCTACACATGCTTCAGCTCTCTCCATGACTCACCCTATGAGTGGTCAGACCCGAGTGACCCACTGCTTGTTTCTGTCACAGGTGAGGAAAGCCCATGCCTGTCCCATGTCCTGTTTCCTCACCTCTCTCCTGTCCTGTGTTCTAGGAAACTCTTCAAGTAGTTCATCTTCACCCACTGAACCAAGCTCCAAAACTGGTGAGTAAAGATCCCTCTTATCTCTGCTTTTGTAGCTTCTTATTGGATTCCCACCTTCCCCCAGGTATCCGCAGACACCTGCACATTCTGATTGGGACCTCAGTGGCTATCATCCTCTTCATCATCCTCTTCTTCTTTCTCCTTCATTGCTGCTGCTCCAACAAAAAGAGTAAGTCTCACGAAGCAGAGGTCAGAGAGCTCCCAGCTGTTTTGATGACTTCTATCTCCTACAGATGCTGCTGTAATGGACCAAGAGCCTGCCGGGGACAGAACAGTGAACAGGGAGGTAGGTTCTCCTCAGCCCAGCCTCATGGATTGCCCTCCCTCACTCAGCATTTCCCTCTCTCCAGGACTCTGATGATCAAGACCCTCAGGAGGTGACATATGCACAGTTGGATCACTGCGTTTTCACACAGACAAAAATCACTTCCCCTTCTCAGAGGCCCAAGACACCTCCAACAGATACCACCATGTACATGGAACTTCCAAATGCTAAGCCAAGATCATTGTCTCCTGCCCATAAGCACCACAGTCAGGCCTTGAGGGGATCTTCTAGGGAGACAACAGCCCTGTCTCAAAACCGGGTTGCTAGCTCCCATGTACCAGCAGCTGGAATCTGAAGGCATCAGTCTTCATCTTAGGGGATCGCTCTTCCTCACACCACAAATCTGAACATGCCTCTCTCTTGCTTACAAATGTCTAAGGTCCCCACTGCCTGCTGGAGAGAAGACACACACCTTTGCTTAGCCCACAATTCTCTATTTCACTTGACCCCTGCCCACCTCTCCAACTGAACTGGCTTACTTCCTAGTCTACTTGAGGCTGCAATCACACTGAGGAACTCACAATTCCAGACATACAAGAGGCTCCCTCTTAACATGGCACTGAGACACGTGCTGTTCCACCTTCCCTCATGCTGTTTCACCTTTCCTCAGACTATTTTCCAGCCTTCTGTCAGTCAGCAGTGAAACTTATAAAATTTTTTGTGATTTCAATGTAGCTGTCTCCTTTTCAAATAAACATGTCTGCCCTCATTGCTTTAGGTAATGTGACACTATTCGCTGAAAGAAACCGCTGTTATCATTACCATGTCCACATAACCCCATCTGTTATCCACTGGGTTCTCTCCCCTGGACTCTGAGCTTCTGGAAGCAGG